TGACCTCGTGATCTGCCCGCCTCGGCCTCCCAAAGTGCTGGGATTACAGGGGTGAGGCTATAATCCGTGCCCGGCCCAAAATTCTGTCTTTTTACAACCTTAGCCCACTAGTTTCTTTGAATTTCCCATACAACTTTTGTTGTACCAGTCATCTGGAGAGTCATTTATGTCTGCATCAAATTTACTGTTATGTATGATATTCCTAATTAGATTATATTCTCCAGAAGGTCAGAGACTTTAAAACAATATTCCCTTGCGTGTATTACAAAGTGTTACATTCATAGTAGGTAACCGGTAATTATTGTTCAATGGGGAATGACTCATGTTCATGTTGATGAAAAGAGTCAAACTCTATAAAATATTTTAAGAGATTTATTCTGAGCCAAATATGAGTGACACAGCCCTCAGGAGATCCTGGGAACATGTGCCCAAGGTGGTTGGGATACAGCTTGGTTTTATATATTTTTGGGAGGCATGAGACATCAATCAAATACATTTAAGAAATACATTGGTTTGGTTCAGAAAGGCGGGACAACTCAAAGCGGGGGACTTCCAGGCTATAGGTAAATTTAAACATTTTCTGGTTGACAACTGATTGAGTTTATCTGAAGATCTGGGATCAATAGAAAAGAAATGTTTAGGTTAAGATAAAGGATGTGGGCCGGGCGCGGTGGCTCACGCCTGTAATCCCAGCACTTTGGGAGGCCGAGGCGGGCGGATCACGAGGTCAGGAGATCGAGACCATCCTGGCTAAAACGGTGAAACCCCGTCTCTACTAAAAATACAAAAAATTAGCCGGGCGTAGTGGCGGGCGCCTGTAGTCCCAGCTACTTGGGAGGCTGAGGCAGGAGAATGGCGTGAACCCGGGAGGCGGAGCTTGCAGTGAGCCGAGATCCCGCCACTGCACTCCAGCCTGGGCGACAGAGCGAGACTCCGTCTCAAAAAAAAAAAAAAAAAAAAAAAAAGATAAAGGATGTGGAGACTAAGTTTTATTGTGCGGAGGAAACTCTCAGCGGACTGCAGAGAGAGCAGGTTATAAAATGTGTCTTATCAGACTTAAAAGAGTGCCTGGCTCTTAGTTGATTATCTCCTGGATCTGGAAAGGGGAAAGGAGATTCTCTATAGAATGCGGATTTTTCCCACAAGAAACTTTGTAGGGCAATTTCAAGATATGGCAGAGAGACATGTTTTGGGGTAAAACATTTTGATTTTCTTCCTCCTTATGCCAGAGTCACATGGGAAAGTAAGTCATAATATACAGGGTTAAATAAAACCCATCTGATGAGAATTTGTGGTTTGTAGGGCAGGACTCCCCAGACCCTTTAGATATGAATTTGGGCAAGATAAAAAAAAAAATCAGAGATTAGTCCTCATTCATATGTTTTATGAAATTGTTTATCATAAGGACTTTAGAGTCAGAGAAAAAGATCATTAGGAGTTAGTCTAACTAAAGTTTAATGATGAAAAGACTGAGGCTTGCAATTAAAGTATTTAATAATAAACTAATACAGCAACTAAGATAGCAACTGTTTCCTGATGTCCAAAAGTGACTCAGAATATGATAAAGTATGGAATTATATTGAAATGTTATCTTTTACCTAACCAGTAGTTTGTAACATTAAAGTTCACATGAAACTGTTCTATATTTTTATAAAATTGGAAGTTGGTTAAGCATGGCTCTAGAATTAACAGATGTGTGTACGCACACACACACAACCAAATCACACAAAACTATTCTGGCTTCCCTCTGTTTTTGTTACTTATCGATTCTATAGGCAGGATCAAAGTCAGGGTTATCTTGTCTGCTAAAAAGCAGACAAGGAAAAAAAGGAAAAAAAAGATTGGGTAACTGTCCTCTGGTAACTTTGCATCAGTAATTATGAGATATTTTCACTTAGTACTTTCGCATCTGATGTCCATCTTACTGACGAGACTTAAACCATTACCTACCTCAGGTTTCCCAGATATTTCCCACATATTCCCCCTGCCAATTTTGTTATACTGTTACAAAACCCTCCGGAGTAAGTATTTTCCGAAAGAACCATTTTCTAATTTTCTAACATTACAAAAGAGCAAGGATAAAAGAACCCCAAACTGATGTTTTGGAAAGCATTCTACTTTGAAAGTAACTTCTGGTTCAGAGGATGAATTTTAAAATGTGGTAATGTTTCTGGTGTGCCTGGGAAGATGCAATAAAGTTTGTTAGGTACGCAGGCAAATTTCAGTCATTTGTATGTCAGGATAATCACAACTTACAGAAAAGGAGCAAGAAGATAATGAATGAGGAACCCTGGGACTGAAAACATTTGGAGGGAGCACAAGTACTAAGACAGATGTTTTGAATTTTTATACTCAATAGTCCATTCTTTTGTGCAGGATACAGTTCATTCATTTAACCAATGTATATTGAGCATTTTCTATGTGCCAATTACTATTCTAGATGCCAGGGATACATGAGTAAACACAACCGAGTTTAGAGCAGAGTCATATGATCCAGCTTAAGTTCTTAAAAGAATCATTGCTGTGTGGAAGATAGTGGAAGAGTGGAAACAGGGAAACCCGTTAAAAAGGCTTTTGACATAATCTGAACAAGAGATGATGATGGCTTGGCCAACAGTAGTAGTACTGTTGGAGATAATGAGAAGTGGTTCAATTCAGATTATATTTTGAAGGTGCAGCCAATAGAAATTTTTAATAAATTGGTTTATAGAGTATGATAGAAAACAAAGTTTAAGGCTTGAAATAAGGAAAATTGCAGAGGAGAAAGTTGGGGAATAAGGAGTGGAAAGTAGAATTCAGTTTTGTTTGTAAGTTTGAGATGCGCATTAGCCATCTAGGTGGAGATGTCTCAAGTTAATGGGAAAGGCCAGGCGAGAGATAAGTGAGAGTTGTCAGCACATGAATAGTTTTTCTTTCCTAAAACAATTCTTTCTTCATACAATCTACAGGAAGTGGGAGTAGTAGTTCAATGTTAGATGAAATCACAAAATGGATGAATGTAGAAAAAAGGTGAGAAACTGAAATTTTAGAGGTTTAAGAGGATAAGGATCCAGGAAAGGAAAGTAAAAGGAGCAGCCACTAAAATAGGAGAACCACCGAAGGAGTACTATGGAAGCCACTTTAAGACCATGCTTCAAACTATCATATTCTTTCTTACATGTATGGTTTACCTCCAAATTAAAAAGTAAAAGTATATGGTGAGGGACGGATTAACTATGTTAAATGCTGCTAATAGATGGAGAAGGTGAAAATTGAGATTGACAGTTTATTTAGCAACCTGGAAGCTATTGGTGATTCTAAACAAGAGCAGTAAAAGCCTGCCCAAAATGGGATCAAAAAAAGATTAGGAGGAGGAGAAGGAGAGACAAGTATAAAGAAATCTATAGGATGGTAACGGTAATCAAAGGAGTTTGTTCGTTTGTTTTTAATTTGGGAATGTGTTAATAGATGGAATGATCCAGTAAAGGGGGAAATTGTACTGAATAACATGCATACAAGAATCTATGTCTACTTTAGGATCTATTTAATGTGAATTCATGGCTTTTTTTTTTTTTTTGATATGAAGTCTCACTCTGTCGCCCAGGCTGGAGTGCAGTGGAGCGATCTTGGCTCACTGCAAGCTCCACCTTCTGGGTTCACGCCATTCTCCTGCCTCAACCTCCTGAGTAGCTGGGACTACAGGCGCCCGCCACCACGCCCGCCTTATTTTTTGTATTTTTAGTAGAGACAGGGTTTCACGGCTTTAGCCAAGATGGTCTGGATCTCCTGACCTCATGATCCGCCCGCCTCGGCCTCCCAAAGTACTGGGATTACAGGCGTGAGCCACTGCGCCTGGCCTCATGGCTCTTTTTGGACAGGGTCATAAGCTTCTTAGATCTGTCACCCAATGTAATTAATTGATGTATTGGTTAATACTGTCTTTAGCAGTGCTAGGGGATTGGTAAGAAATCCACATCATCTCTGCGCTTGGGAAATTTACAATCTAGAGTTGGCTAAGTGGAGAAAACATAAGAGAGCACATACAACTAACAAATTCAGATTATGGACAATGTACTTAAAAAACCCCCACGCCCTAGCTATTGGCACGTGGTAATTTTGCCCAGAGTTTTGGTTATATGCATAATCCAGAGGGGTGTAGAAAACCAGGTCCTTTCAGTACCAATCTAAGGAAGACATGAATTGGGGTGTTTATAAACCTTGGTGAGGAAGAGAATTTTAACTGGGACTGGTAACTTGGTGGGCCCATTGACATACAGTAGATTGTGAAGAAGAAAACCCCAAGGATTATAAGGAATAGTTTTAATATTACTAATTTTTATCCTTTGCTGAAACTATGGGTTTCTTATTTGAAATGGCAATCAAATAATTTGTAAGAGTTTGTAGAAAGTGGAAAGATTATTGTAATACAGGGTAGATATTTGCATTTGTACATACTTGAGGGTAAGTACAAGAAATAAACACTTGTAATGGGGATTACTTAAGCAAAATGGATGACACCGACAGCCTTTCTGTACAACAAATAATTGCTGTGCTTCTCTACTCCAGTAATGAATGTAGTGCCCTGCTGGATCTGGGACAGCAAGACTTTTGAGTCCAGATTCGCCATCCCATTTCTTGTTCCCTAACGTTTCCTCAGAAGCGAGCGAGCCTCTTCCACAATTTGGGGACACTGTGGAAGAACTTCTTGCTTGGGGAGTTCTGCAGCAGTCGAAGGTACAAGAATATAAAAACTGGTATCTCGACACAGCTCTTACAGCATATTCTCAACACAAGGAACAGTAATGTGCCGCAGCAATTCCTTCGGTGGAAAAAACTGACTGTATCCGCGTAAGAGGAGTAATTCTTTTTTGAATTTTATGTTCGTCTCATAAATCGTTTGCTTTTTCCCCAGCCTTAGCTCCAGGGACCAGCCTACTGAACATCGAAAAGGTCAGGAACGAGATCACGGGACTGAGACGGCGAGCCGGCTAGAGCGGATAGAGCCGTACTGCCGCTCTAGTTTTTCTTTTGCTCTCTATGGTTAGGAGCGCAAGCCTCTCTTCGGCCCGGAAAGATTTAAGTTCGTGAATGCATACGCAAGACTCGGAGGTAGTTCCGGTTCCGGCGTGGCCATTTTCGTTGGTGGTGTTCAGTTGTGGCGGTTGCTGGTCAGTAACAGCCAAGATGCTGCGGAATCTGCTGGTGAGGAGCTTCTCATCTTGCATTCATGATGGTCTAAGTCTATTTAATAATATTTTCATTTTAGGCTCTTCGTCAGATTGGGCAGAGGACGATAAGCACTGCTTCCCGCAGGCATTTTAAAAATAAAGTTCCGGAGAAGCAAAAACTGTTCCAGGTACTGAAGTATTTTATAGGAGATGTTACTTGTTATTGTCTTTTTTTTTTTTTTTTAAATCTAGGAGGATGATGAAATTCCACTGTATCTAAAGGGTGGGGTAGCTGATGCCCTCCTGTATAGAGCCACCATGATTCTTACAGTTGGTGGTAAGGCCTTTGGAATGTTTGAAGGTTTATAGTGGTTAAGTTCTTTTTTGTTTTTTATTTTTAGGAACAGCATATGCCATATATGAGCTGGCTGTGGCTTCATTTCCCAAGAAGCAGGAGTGACTTCAGTCATCCCAGCAATCGCTTGGTTCAGTTTCATTCAGCTCTCTATGGACCAGTAATCTGATAAATAACCGAGCTCTTCTTTGGGGATCAATATTTATTGACTTGTAGTAACTGCCACCAATAAAGCAGTCTTTACCATGCTTTGTCTGATTTTATCACTTTATGCCAATAATTTCAACTTTTGGTCAGCCTTGTAAATCTTAGGTAAGGATCAAAGAAATGATTCTTTTGCCACTAAACTTGTGAAAGCAACATTATTGTGATGTTATTTTAGTGAAATTTTA